CTGTGAGTGGATGTGCCAGAGAGGGGATCCGCGTGTGTCCCTGGCTTAGGAATCTTCCAGCCATTTCCTGGATGTGCTGGGGAGCCCCTGTTCCCAACTGTGCCCACTTCTATCCTTGCCGAGACCTGCCGAGATGTGAGAACTGCCTCTTCAAGAGCCGGCACCCAGTAGTCATAGCCTGAATAAACGAATGGTTGAAGACGTGAAATAAGCCCCCTGGGCTTCCAAATCTCCCTTCCACGAGAGTGAACATCAGTCGTGCCCACTCTGAGCGGGCTACTGTGGGGGCGTGGCTCGCAGCCCACCGGGTGTGGGACCGGAAGGGAAGACAGGGCGGAGGAGAGGGGGTCTTCCGGCCCTGAGGCTTGATGGGGCCACCGGAGGGCTCCTCCTAAGAGGGTCCTTGGCCCTGGCTCGGTGGGGGGTCGCGGAAAGCGGAGAGGTCAGGGCCCTGCCGTTCGCCCATCCGGGCCTCGACTTCCCTCCTCCGGCCCCCAGGCTGCCGAGGGGCCACCGGGCAGGGGTGGGCAGGGCCTGGGGCCGGAGTCAGCGCGGACTGCTAGGTGGGGGCGCCGGCCGGGCGGGGGAGGGAGGGAAGGAGGGGCGCGCGTGTCTGCGCTTTTGGAGGAAACAGTCCCACCTCGTCCTTTGCCGTCCCCATTGCTGAGCATGACCGGGCCCTGACACCTGGTGCAGAAGGGTCCCTGGGCACAGCAGACCCCGGGGGGACCCGCCGCCAGAACCAGGGGATCTCGCTCCTCCCTCTTGGGGCAGCCATAAGCCTAGGAGCTCCTGACGCTGTCCGGGCCCCGCGGCTCCCCGCGCTCTCTAGGGGAGAGCCTTGGGGCGTATCCGGGGTCGCGCTCACCCTCCCGCGCCGCCCCCTGCACGGGCTCGGAGCTCCCGAGTGCTGGGAGGGCTTCCGGGCGGCGGCGAGCGGCGGGGGGCGGTGTCAGGAGGCCCGGCCAGGCCCCGCCCCCTCGTCCGCCCTCCCTCCCTCCCTGCGCACCCGGCTCGGGTCCCCGGGCTCGCGGCTGCGGCTTCTGCTCAGGGAGGCGGAAGGCGGCGGCGGGAGCGGTCATGGAGGCGGGCGCCGGAGCCGGCGCGGGAGCCGCGGGCTGGAGCTGCCCGGGCCCAGGTCAGAGCCGCCCCTCCGTCACCTGTCTACCGCCCCCCAGCCCCTCCTTTCTCCCTGCTCTCAGGACCCACAGTGACCACTCTAGGCTCCTATGAGGCTTCCGAGGGCTGTGAGAGGAAGAAGGGCCAACGCTGGGGGTCCCTGGAACGACGGGGGATGCAAGCTATGGAGGGTGAGTTTTCCCAAAAGGCTTCTTTCTTTCCCTGACTCCTTGGTGGGATGGCTGTGTCTCCTAGGGGAGGTGTTACTCCCAGCTCTCTATGAGGAGGAAGAGGAAGAGGAAGAGGAGGAAGAAGAGGTGGAAGAAGAAGAAGAACAAGTGCAGAAAGGTGGCAGTGTTGGCTCTCTGTCAGTCAACAAGCACCGGGGACTGAGCCTCACGGAGACAGAGCTGGAGGAGCTGCGGGCTCAGGTGCTGCAGCTGGTGGCAGAACTGGAGGAGACCCGGGAACTGGCAGGGCAGCATGAGGATGACTCCTTGGAGCTACAGGGTGAGTGCCTGGGCCAGGGCCCAGTGCCCGGGCGAGCTTGACACTGGTGCCCCTCTCCCTGCAGGGCTCCTGGAGGATGAACGGCTAGCCAGCGCCCAGCAGGCAGAGGTGTTCACCAAGCAGATCCAGCAGCTCCAAGGTAATTCCCAGGACTTGGACTGGAGGGAGGTGCTCTTGATCATCTCAACCTTTGGACTTTGCAGGTGAGCTGCGTTCTCTACGGGAGGAGATTTCCCTGTTAGAGCATGAGAAAGAAAGCGAACTTAAGGAAATAGAACAGGAATTGCATTTGGCCCAGGCTGAGATCCAGAGTCTGCGGCAAGCAGCAGAGGATTCCGCAACTGAACATGAGAGTGACATAGCATCCCTGCAGGAGGATCTCTGCCGGATGCAGAATGAACTTGAAGACATGGAACGCATTCGGGGAGATTATGAGATGGAGATCGCCTCCCTCCGTGCAGAAATGGAAATGAAGAGCTCTGAACCATCCGGTAGTTTAGGTCTCTCAGATTACTCTGGGTTACAAGGTATGAGAGCCATCAAGTGGGTCAGTAAAGTCCGGTCTCATCTCTCTCTGCCTGTCCTCTGCAGAAGAACTGCAGGAGCTGCGGGAACGCTACCATTTCCTGAATGAGGAATACCGGGCCCTGCAGGAGAGCAACAGCAGCCTCACGGGGCAGCTTGCAGATCTGGAGAGTGAGAGGTACAGCTGTCTCTGGAGAGTGAGAGGTCATGTTCAAGCATAGCTCTGCGGTTCTGAATTGCAGGACACAGAGAGCAACAGAGAGATGGCTGCAGTCCCAAACACTGAGTATGACGTCAGCAGAGTCTCAGACTTCAGAAATGGATTTCTTAGAGCCTGATCCTGAAATGCAGTTGTTACGGCAGCAGCTACGGGATGCTGAAGAGCAGATGCATGGCATGAAGAACAAGGTAGGGCACAGAGGGTGGGGAAGGCAGGCACAAAACAAGCCTCCCTGTTCCATTTCCCACATAGTGTCAGGAATTGTGTTGTGAGTTGGAAGAGCTACAGCATCATCGCCAGGTCAGTGAGGAGGAGCAGAGGCGGCTGCAGAGGGAGCTCAAGTGTGCTCAGAATGAGGTGCTTCGGTTTCAGACCTCCCACAGTGTCACCCAGGTAAACACTGCCCGGGGAGGCATCTGGGGTGGTAACTGTTCTACTCACATCCTCCCTACCACAGAATGAGGAGCTGAAGTCCAGACTCTGTACCCTGCAGAAAAAATATGATACTAGCCAGGATGAGCAGAACGAGCTCTTGAAGATGCAGCTGCAACTTCAGACTGAGCTCCGGCAGCTCAAAGTCATGAAATCCACACTTGTAGAAAACCAGAGTGAGAAGGTAACAGCAACCAGAGGTGAGGGGACAACTTAAAAGGCACTGCCCAAAGCCCCCTCTACCATAGGAGTTACTGTGCCGGCTGCAGAAGCTGCACCTCCAGCACCAGAACGTCACATGTGAGAAGGAAAAGCTGCTGGAACGGCAGCAGCAGCTGCAGGAGGAGCTGCAGTGCCATGAGGCAGAGCTGCAGCACCTCAGGGATACGGTGGCCTCCTTCAAAGAGAGCAATGAGAAGGTAAAAGAAGCTCCTGGTGAGGGAGGATGTAGGGATGATGGCCAGGCCTGCCTCCCCTGCCCAGGACACAGAGACGCACGCTCAGCTTCAGGAGATGAAGCAGCTGTACCAGGCCAGCAAGGACGAGCTGGAGCGGCAGAAGCACATGTATGACCAGCTGGAGCAGGACCTCCTGCTCTGCCAGCTGGAGCTGAAAGAGCTCAAGGCCTCCCACCCCATTCCGGAGGACAAAGGAAAGTGTGCTAATAAGGTAATTGTCGTTCAGAGAGGTGACAGCTCCTGACCACCCCCTCCACACCCGCCCCCACCCACAGTGTGACACACTGCTGTCCAGACTGACAGAATTGCAGGAAAAGTACAAGGCCAGCCAGAAGGAGATGGGGCAGCTGCAGATGGAGCAGTGTGAGCTCCTGGAGGATCAGAGGAGGATGCAGGAGGAGCAGGGCCAGCTGCAGGAAGAGCTGCACAGGCTCACACTGCCACTGCCAAAGAGTGGCCTCTTACTCAAGGTAACTCTGCCACAGGCAGCTGCTAACTGCGGTCCCTTGCCTCCTTCCTTCTACTCCGCCTCAGAGTCAGGAGCTACTCACCAAGTTAGAAGACCTGTGTGAGCTGCAGCTGCTCTACCAAGGCATGCAGGAGGAACAGAAGAAGCTGATACAGAACCAAGACTGTGTATTAAAAGAACAATTAGAGATCCACGAAGAGCTGCGACGTTTCAAAGAGTCTCATTTCCAGGAAGTGTTGGAGAATCCCGATGATTCCAAATTGGCTAAGTCCTCCAAATGTAATCGAAACAAGGTAACCATAGCAAGAGGTAGGGAGACAGTTCTCTTAACTGATCAGATCTCATCCTGGACATCAGCAGCCAAGAAGCCAGGCCCAACATGCCCAGAGGCCAGATTCAGAATTGGGGCAGGAGATACAGGAACTAATAGTAAGACTTTGATTCCAATTCTTCATATTGCCTAATGATACTGTCTCCCCACCCCTGCCCCCAGCAATCCAAGCTGCTCATGGAGCAGATGCAGGCCCTGCAGGTGATGTATGACGCCGGTCAGGCGAAGCAGGAGCTCTTGCAGCAAGAGCAAGGGAGGCTCCTAGAGGAGCGGAAGAGGCTGCAGGCAGACTTGCAGCTCTGCCTGGAAGAAATGCAGCTGCTTCAAGTCCAGTCCCCTTCTATAAAAATGAGCCTTGAGTCCTACGGGAAGAGCTATGGTAGCATGGTCCCCAGCAATGAGAACTGTCGCAAGACTTATGATACCACTGTGGATGACAATGAGAGCTATTACAAGAGTTACACCAGCACCCAGACCAGCAGCAAGAGCTTTCTCAAGAGCTATGACAGCAGCACCAGTGCCAGTGAGGCCTATGGGAAGAGTTACTGCACTACCAGCAACAGCAGCATTACCTATAAGAAGAGTTACGGCAGCACCAGTAGCTCTGACACCTGCCAGAAGAGTTTTGTCAGCAGCTGCACTGACGAGGAACCTGCTGAGCCTGAAGACATGGAGGTAATGGTTGCCAGGTGACAGGTCAGGCAGGGGGGTGCTATTGTTGCTCCCCCACCCCCCGCAGCGCTTTGAGGAAATGGTTGTGAAAGTGCTGATCAAGCTGCAGGCGGTGCAGGCCATGTACCAGATAAGCCAGGAGGAACACAGCCAGCTGCAAGAGCAGATGGAAAAGTTACTGGCCAAGCAGAAAGACCTGAAGGAAGAGCTGGATGCCTGTGAAAGGGAGTTCAAGGAGTGCATGGAATGCCTTGAAAAGCCCATGGCCCCCCAGAACGACAAGAATGAGGTAACCACTGTCAGGGAGGCAGGGTTTCCTCTACTCTGGGTAACTGGCCCTCCACTACCAACAGATCAAAGAACTGCAGACCAAGCTGCGGGAGCTGCAGCTGCAATACCAGGCTAGCATGGATGAGCAGGGGCGGCTTCTGGTAGTGCAGGAGCAGCTGGAGGGGCAGCTGCAGTGCTGCCAGGAGGAGCTCCGCCAGCTCAGGGAGAAGAGGCCTTCTGTTGTCAAAGAAGCCCGGGGGAAGAATGCTAATAAGAACATGAACAAGAATGCCAATGGGGTTAAAATGAAAAAGGTGACCAAGCCATGCTCGGATACTTCTGAGAGCGACCTTGAGACCAGAAAGGTGAGTAGTAACCTTGGTAGCCAGATAAGCAGGCCAGCAGATCCTGAGGAAGCTAAATCCACAGAAGATCAGGAGGAAAATGAAGAGGACAAAGAGGAAGAGGAGAAGGAAGAAGACAGTGAAGAGGAGGAGGATGACGCCGACTCTTCCCTTGAAAGTCCCGAAGAAAATAACCCCCTCAGACTTTCCGAGAGCAAAAAGGTAACCAGAGCCAAAGCCTAGATCAAGTGGGATCTATGACTGTTTCTCCCCTGTCACCCCCCAGAAGTCTTAAGGCACTACGGGTGAAACCCAAAGAGTTCAGCCACAGCCTTCCACTACCTCAGACCCAGCCCGGCCCAATCAGAGGGAGAGGAAGAACTGCTGGTGAAGGGTTCTCCTGGTGGGGCCTGTTATCCCCAGAGCTCCAGGAGGCCCCAACATGCACCTGTGCAGCCAGGACCTGAGGGAGCACAGTGTGGTAGAAAGCGTGGCTGCCAGGCGGTCAGAAGAACTTGGTTGAGTCTGTCTCTACTGACAGGCGTTGTCCCAGGGAGCAAAATGCACACTCTGAGCTCTAGTTTCTTCAAATGTAAGCAAAGGATGATCGAACCTCTGCCCTCCTCACAGGTTTTTGTCAGGACCAGATGGGTTGAAGTAGATGAAAGTATTCTATAAATTATAAAATACCCCATCATTAATAAAAAGAGCACGCACTTACAAAATGCAGTCTTATGTGTCAGGCACTGTTCTAATCACTTACGTATATTAACTGATTTAATCCTTGCAACAACCCCATGAAGAAGCTACTCCTATTTTTTTTTATATATGATTAAACTAAGGCATAGAGAAGTTAAGTAAAACAGCCAGGAAGCTGCGAGTCAGATTATAAGGACTCAATATTAGCAACAAATAAGATTCCAGTCTTGCTTCCCTTTATTGTCTCTCCTCATTTTGAGCAGTTTCTCTTCATTGGTCCCAAGTAGGAAGACACCATACTTGTGTTTAGGCAACCTCAGATCACATTAGCTCTTTAGGTAACTAATATATTATTTATTTATTTCATGTATTTTTTATAAGCCCCTCTGCAGATTGTGTATGCTAAGCGTCCTCTCCCCATTCTGTACCTGCATTTGATTTTGAGGCTTCAAAGGCAGAATTTTCCATTCTTCCCTATTATAGTTCATTGTTCTTACCTTATAAGGTTTTGTGTGTATGTGTTTTTAATCTTGACCCTGTGGTTTTAAAATATTCACTTCCTCTGCCACCTTCACATCATCTACAGGGGTGGCAAGCCCTCCTTCCCTGTCTTCATCTACAGAGGACAGAGTGAGGACAGAGCCTCTAGAGTGTCGTCTCTTGGGGTTCTTTTATTCAGCTCATTGGTCACTTACCTGCCATTCAACAAACTGTACTGTCATCCTACCCTTATTTCTGCATATTATCTGCAAAGATCATAGAAAATTCTGTCAAACAACTCAACGTCCAAAAACATGATTCCGGTGATTTGTCACTTAGGTCACCTAGTTTAAAAGGAGAGTTTGACACGACTTCCCCTTTGGGACACCCACACCAGCCCTTTCCCCATCCCATGTAGAAGCTTGCCTTTGCCCAGTGTGAGGTGCACGGGTCACATTTAAGGATTTCAGCTCCTCCCTCCTTTAAGAACACCAGACTAACATTCTTAGCAATGCACATTAGGATAGAGGCATCTGAGCATATAAATATTTTTTTCTAGCTAGCTCCCTTCTTAGTTTTTGTTTTTGGTTTTAGAGACAGGGTCTCGCTCTGTCACCGAGGCTAGAGTGCAGCGGCATGATCATGGCTCACTGTAACTTTGAACTCCCGGTCTCAAGCGATCCTCCTCCCTCAGCCTCCGGATCTCTTGGTTTTCTTACATGAGTTACTCTGTATATCCACCTGTAACATTGCTTGGCTTTCCATTTCATACCTTCTGTTGTTCTTAGTAGCTATTTCTATAAGCTCAGGAGATTTTCTTTGCTCTTTAGCAGGCTTAAAGTCCTCTTTTTAGATCAATTATCATCTGAGAAAATGTGTTCTTAGCATTAATGGGCTATATTCCATTTTTACTTGAAACCATCCTTCTGTTACCTATGCCATAGCTTATGACTCAAAATCCAAATTCTACCTTTCAGTTAGTAGAGTAAAAAAGTAATAAAAATAAAACCTATTTCCCCAAGTATGTATTTTCTTGTCTAAGATTTTCATATT